GCCTAACATAAGACCGTGTTTCTCCCCCTCCAAAAAAAGACAATATTATGAACTTTATGCAAATTATTTGAAATTTTAGATAAAATGGAAAAATTCCTTGAAAACCACAACTTACCAAAACCACAACTTACCAGAAATAAAATAGAACATCTGAATAGTTGTATTTTTATAAAAGAAATAGAATTTGTAATTTAAAGTCTTTCCACAAAGAAAACTCTAGGTCCAGATGGCTGGTGACTTCTTCCAAACACATAAAAAATAAATAACATCAATCCTACACTAGCACTTTCAAAGAATAGAAAAAGAGAGAACACTTCTCCACACATTATATCAGCATAGCCTTGTTAACAAAACTCAACAGGGATCTCACAGAAAAGAAAAGAAAAGAAAATATGGCAATACATAAAAAGGACAGGCCAGGCGCTGTGTCTCACGCCTGTAATCCCAGCACTTTGGGAGGCCGAGGCGGGTGGATCGCCTGAGGTTGGGAGTTCGGTACCGGCCTGGCCAACGTGGTGAAACCCCGTCTCTACTAAAAATACAAAAATTAGCCAGGTGTGGTGGCGGGCGCATGTAATCCCAGCTACTCGGGAGGCTGAGGCAGGAGAATTGCTTGAACCCGGGAGGCGGAGGTTGCAGTGAGCTAAAATTGTCCCACTGCACTCCAGCCTGGGCGACAGAGCGAGACTCCATCTCAAAAAAAAAAAAAAAAGAAAGAAATGGGGGACGGACAAGGAGTCTCTCAGTTCAATTCCCCCTTCCTCAGCCCATTTCACCAAAGCCTGAAGCGGAAGAGAAAAACACGAGCCCCAGCATGGCGGGCGCAGCCACCCCCTCCTTCCACCACCAGACAAACTCCGTGGCCACAGCCCACACCGCCAGCGCGCATGCGTGACACGCGTCGGCCGCCGGTTTGCACCTGCGTCTTAAGAGGAGTCCGGGCGGGGAGGGGCGGGGCTCAGACGCTGCGCACGCGCACTCGCGACCCCTCGCCTCCTTTTGCTTTTTCTGGCGGGAAAAGCTCACGCGCACCTCCCCCAACTCAACTGCCGTTCGTCGTTCGTGGATGTCCGTTGTGTCCCGAGACTAGGACGTGGCTCCAGGTGCGCCCTGCCCCGCGGCGAGGTTCCCAGAATGGCCCTTCCCAGCCCCTACCGAAATCCTAGCGAAGCCCCCCCATATTGTGGGAGAGATACCCCTGCGTCAGGGCCCCCCAGATCCTGACCACTTGGGAGGCCGAGGCGGGCGGATCACGAGGTCAGAAGATAGAGACCATCCCGGGGAAGTGAAACCCCGTCTCTACTAAAAATACAAAAAATTAGCCAGGCGTAGTGGCACGCGCCTATAATCCCAGCTACTCAGGAGGCTGGGGCAGGAGAACTGCTTGAACCTGGAAGGCAGAGGTTGCAGTGAGCTGAGATCGCGCCACTGCACTCCAGCCTGGGTGACAAGAGTGAGACTCCGTCTCAAAAAAAAAAAAAAAAATCCTGACCACATCCCCTCAGATATACTGAAAGGAGTCCACCAGGAAATCTTATAGTTGACCCCCGAAATCCTGTCAGAATCGTCTAGAAATTGTCAGACTTCTCCCTCAGAGCCTGCCAGAAACTTTCCCCAAAATCCTATTACTCTCCCCAGATCAGCAGAGCCACCTAGACTCGTGTCAGAGATCCCCAGAAATCCTGGCAGGTCCCCTCCCAAACCCAGTCGGACCTCAGATTCCGTCAGAGAGCACAGAAGTCCATCAAAGACACCCCAGAAACGGAGACCCCGAAATGCACTCAGAGACCCCCGCAGAAATCAAGACCCTCCAAATCCAGCCAGAGACCCCCAGAAATCCAGTCAGACCCCTGCAGAAATCAAGACCCCCAAAATCCAGCCAGAGACCCCCAGAAATCCAGAGACCCCCGCATAAATCAAGACCCCCAAAATCCAGAGACCCCGAATAAATCAAGACCCCCAAAATCCAGTCAGAGAACCCCCAGAAATCCAATCAGACCCCCGCAGAAATCAAGACCCCCGAAATCCAGCCAGAGACCCCTGAAATCCAGTCAGAGACCCCCACAGAAATCAAAATCTCCAAAATCCAGCCAGACACTCCCCAGAAATCCAGTCAGAGACCCCCCCAAAATCCTGTCAGAGCCCTTGAAAGCCCGCCAAGGCCCACACCACCCAGAGCTCCTGCCAGGGCCCCATCCTGCTTCAGTGTCCCCGTCTCAGTCCCGTCAGACCCCCGAGATCAACCAACACCCCCGGGGTCCCTCAGGACTCCATCCCGAACCCACTCCGTGCGCCAGGGCCCAGCCAAGGCCATCGCCCCCCTTTGCACCCTGCAGGGTGTTCCAGACCCTGGAAGGGCCTCTCTTCAAAGACCCGTGTTTCCAGAACGGTGGCAGCGGGCTCACGTGGCTTGGGGAGAGCAGGCACTGGGGGAGCTGGGTGAGGACAGGCGAGCCCAGGCTCGACTGGTGGCCCCAAGGGGCGCCCGTGCCCGCTGTGATGATAGCAGCGCCCAGGTCTCTCTCTAGCCCCCAGAGTGCGGCCACTAAGGTTTTGGGTCGGCCTGGGTGGAATGGAGGCAGGATGGGGCCCCCCAAACTCCTGTCACTGCTGCAGGGACTGCCCAGAGCAGCTGCAAGTGGGGCTGGCAGGGATGAGGAGGAGGTGGCCTGGGCTTGGGGGACCATGTACATCCTGAGTTGGAACCCAGGGGAGCAGCAGGTTTGGGGCCATGATGAGGAGAGACCTAGGGGTTGCCCGACGGAGAGAAAAGGGACAGGAAGAGGCAGGAGCTTCAGAGACTACTCAATGCCACTCTAGCCTGAGGGACTGGAACTTAGTCCGGGGGCATTAGGGAGCCATGGGAGGATCAGGAGCAGGGGCAAGTCAGGATCAAACTCCCATGAGAAGCCAGCCGGCCAAATCCAGGCTGATGTGGCAAGAATGGCAGCTGCCCAGGGCTGTGTGGGAGCCAGACACGGCCCCTCGCTTCCCGGAAGAGGCCACGTGAAGCCGAAGCAGGATGCAGGAGGGCGTCCCAGGCAGAGACCTGGGCATGGGAGCGGTCCGCAGCTCAGAGTGGCTGGAGCATCATGTGCGATTTGGGGTGCTGAGGTGGGCGGTCAGCCATGCAGGGCCTTGGCGTCCTGAGGACACCATTTCCTGCTTCTCCTTCCAGGAGTGCTCGGGCCAGCTGGTCCTTTTCCCATCCCTCCCCATGAAGGAGGGAGGCTGGTAGCTTTGCCAGCAGCTGCGCCGCGGCAGGGGTGGCCCATGGACCTGCCCGAGGGCCCGGTGGGTGGCCCCACTGCGGAAAGTAAGTGGCTGGAACCCTATTTGCCCCGGGGACACTGGTGAGCTGAGCCCTCTTGTCTCCCCAGTGTACCTCCGGGAGCGGCCTGAGGAGGCAAGGCTGGGAATGCCGGTCAGCTTGGAGGAGCAAATACTCAACTCCACGTTCGAAGCTTGTGACCCTCAGAGGACAGGTGGTGGGGGCATGAGGGGTGCTGGGGACCAGCCCAGACCCCCTCACTGCATGCTCTGTCACAGGCACTGTGGCTGTGGCCCAGGTGCTGGCCTACCTGGAGGCTGTGACAGGCCAGGGCCCCCAGGATGCACGCCTCCAAACATTGGCCAACAGCCTGGACCCCAATGGGGAGGGCCCTAAGGCCACTGTGGACTTGGACACTTTCCTGGTTGTCATGCGTGACTGGATTGCTGCCTGTCAACTACATGGGTGAGTCCCCACATCTTCATCCTCCTCTGGGAGTGGGGCGCTAAGCCTCATCCCTTTGATACAGGGGATTAGAGCTGGAAGAGGAGACCGCCTTCCAGGGAGCCCTGACCTCCCGGCAACTGCCATCTGGTGAGATTGCTATATATAGAATGAAGCAGGCAAAGCCAACATTCTCTTGGCTCTCTCCCTCCAGGATGCCCAGAAGCTGAGGAGCCAGCCAACCTGGAGAGCTTCGGAGGCGAAGACCCCAGACCCGAGCTGTACCTATCCTCACACCCCTCCCTGACCCTCCGACAGTGACCTGAACCCCTTCCTTGCCCCTAGACAAGCCACAGCTGACCTGCTGAGCAGCCTGGAGGACCTGGAGCTCAGCAACCGACGTCTGGTTGGGGAGAATGCCAAATTGCAGCGGAGCATGGAGACAGCTGAGGAGGGGTCAGCACGCCTTGGGGAGGAGATCTTGGCTCTGCGTAAGCAGCTTCACAGGTGGGCTGGATGCCACACCCACCCTCCCCAGCCGTATGGCTCATCTGCCCCCACCCGCATTCAGCACCCAGCAGGCCCTGCAGTTTGCCAAGGCCATGGATGAGGAGCTGGAGGACCTGAAGACTCTGGCCAGGAGCCTGGAGGAACAGAATCGCAGCCTTCTGGCCCAAGCCCGGCAGGCGGTGGGTCTGGCCCAGGGGAAGGAAGGTGCCCTGAAACCTTTGTCCTCTCTCTGGGGTTGGTCAGGAAAAGGAGCAGCAGCATCTGGTGGCTGAGATGGAGACTCTGCAGGAGGAGGTGAGCGGAGGCCCAGCACCACCCCCACCCCTGAATGAACGTGACCAGCCATTCCTTCTTCTAGAACGGGAAGCTGCTTGCCGAGCGGGATGGAGTGAAAAAGAGAAGTCAGGAGCTGGCCATGGAGAAGGACACTTTGAAGGTGCCACTCCTTCCTAGTGCCTGACAACTTTCCTGGATGGATGGACCGGCTCCTTTCTTGGCAGCGGCAGCTCTTTGAGTGTGAACACCTCATTTGCCAAAGAGACACCATCCTCTCTGAGGTAAGGGGCCCCGGGAGGGAAAGAGATTCGCTTCCCAGTCTCATTTGGCTTTCGGCTTTCCTAGCGCACTCGCGATGTGGAGAGCCTGGCCCAGACCCTGGAAGAATACAGAGTGACGACGCAGGTAACTCAGCGGCCCTCGCCACCCACCGCGGCGCCAAATGTGCTCCCCACTTCCTCCTTTGCAGGAACTGAGGCTGGAGATTTCACGCCTGGAGGAGCAGCTGAGTCAGACCTATGAGGGGCCCGATGAGTGAGTGGAATTTCAAGGGGTAGGAGGAGGCAGCCATCTTCCTCCCTCCTTCCTGTGTGGCCAGGCTACCTGAAGGGGCCCAGCTGAGAAGAGTGGGCTGGACCGAGCTGCTACCCCCATCGCTGGGCTTGGAGATCGAGGCCATTCGACAGGTGGGCCTAACACCCCTGGAATAAGCTGCAGGCTCCCTGACCTCGGAAACAACTTCTGTCCCAGAAACAGGAAGTGGCAACTGCTGATCTCTCCAACCCTCTGTGTGGGGTGTGGCAGTGGGAGGAAGTCATCCATGAGACCAGTGAGGAAACTGAGTTTCCATCTGAAGCCCCAGCTGGGGGACAGGTGAGCACAGGAAAAGCTCTGAAGTCCAGGAGTCAGAGAAGAACTAACCTTTTTGTTTCCACAGAGAAACTTCCAGGGAGAGCCAGCGCACCCTGAAGAAGGAAGGAAGGAGCCATCCATGTGGTAAGGAGCTGAGCCATCCGTCTGCCTCAGGGACGAAGCCAGCAGTGACTTTGTTGGCCCTCAGGTTGACCAGAAGAGAGGAAGAGGAGGATGCAGAGAGCCAGGTCACGGTAGGCAGTCCCCAGCACCCCTCCCCAGTCCCGTGCCTCCAACGCATCTCTTCTGTCCTTGCAGGCTGATCTCCCTGTCCCTCTAGGAGCCCCTCGCCCTGGAGACATCCCAGAAAACCCTCCAGAGAGGTAATAGGACCCACAGGGTCCAGGAGGGACACAAACCCAGTGGTGATTCCCTCCTTCACCCCAGCAGACCTGCGCGGCGGGAACTCCAGCAAGCCCTGGTGCCTGTGATGAAAAAGCTGGTCCCAGTCAGGAGGAGGGCCTGGGGCCAGCTCTGCCTGCCCCCACAGCGGCTCAGGTGTGCCCCCAGGCGTCTCCAGAAGGAAGGAGCTGCCCTAAATGCTCTCCCACCTCCCCACCAGAGTCACTCGACATCCACTGATCCCAGCTCCTGTCCTGGGCCTGCTGCTGCTGCTGCTGCTCTCTGTCCTGCTGCTTGGCCCGTCCCCACCTCCCACCTGGCCCCACCTCCAGCTCTGCTACCTCCAGCCCCCTCCAGTGTGAGAGGCTCTACTTGCCCCTCAGAGCAGTGTCTAGCTCAATAAATCCCCTGGCCCTCTCTCCACTGGGATCCCCATTGTTAGTCCACTGTTGCGCAGGCTTACCCTAGATAGAGTACAGGGGATCCACATCCCTGTATTTTTATGTGAAGTCTCCTAGTTTTTTAATGCTGACATTTCTTAACAATAGCAAAACTCCCCCAGTAATGGATTAAGCACTAAGGATTATTCCCTCACAAAACAAGCCTGGCGAGGGCAGCTGTGGGCACACAGCTAAGTCTCGGTTGCCTTGGGGTCAGGGCCTCAGTGATTCTCCTGTCCCCTCCCTCATGCTCAGGAGTTGGCAGTTGTAGCTTCCTACATCACATCTGCGGGAAACGGAAATTTCTTCCTTCCTTTTTATAAAGAGAGGCAGTAGCCTCAGTGTGCAGTGGGTAGATTCAAATCATATTCATAATAAAAGAGAAGCAGTTGCCTGCCCAGAGCCACCAGCAGACTTGTGTTTGTTTCACTAGC